CACCTCTTGCACAGCTCCGCAGTCCTGCCTCGGGCCAAGTGTGGTCTCCTGCTCTCTGCCCTCATCTGCTCAGAGATTGGCATCCTCTGCACCCGCTAGGGTTCTATGGAATTGGGTGAGCTGAAGTAACAAGTGCTTTGGGAGGCCGACGCGGGCGGATCGCTTGAGTCCAGGAGTTCGAGACCAGCCTGGGCAGCACATGAGACCTCATCTCTACAAAAATACAACAACAACAAAAAATTAGCCGGGTGTGGTGGTGCACGCCCGTAGTCCCAGCTACTTGGGTGGCCGAGGTGGGAGGATGGTTTGAGCTCGGGAGGCAGAGGTTGCAGTGAGCTGAGATCAACCCCAGAACTCCAGCCTGGGCAACAGAGCTAGACCCTGTCTCAAAAAAACACAAAACAAGTGCTGGCGATGCCTCAGGCAGGGGATCCCAGGCCGGGAGGCTCCTCGGGACAGCAGTTACTGCGTCAGGAGGGCAGGAGCTCCCCAGGTGTGCAAAGGGTTTGAGGGCACGGAGGGCTGAACAGGCAGAAGGGACAGGGAGGCAAGAAAACACCTGCAGGAGGCAGCTGCCCCCTAAGCTAAGGCTGGGGACCCAGGAGGGGTGGTCCGTGCAGGAGCTGGGGAGGCCGCTGGGGAAAGGGGCGCCCCCTGGGCTCGGCCTCGGAGGAGCGGGCCGGCCCCCAGGTCCCTCGGCCGAGCCCACGTCCCGGGCCTCGTTCTGGAGAACCCTCCAGCTGCTGCTTGGGCGTCTTGGGCTGCGCTCAGCCTAGTCCCTTCTCTACCTGGAGGGATGCGCCCGACAGCCGGCGCGCCGGAGGCCCTCAGGAAACGCAGGACGAGGCGGTGGCCGTCGAGCCTCCGGTGCCAGTCGGGGCGGGGCTTGGACGGCGGGGCGGGGACTGTAGGCGCGCAGGGCTGGGCCTGGAGGGCAGGCGGGGCGGGGCCCGTTAGGCGCGCGGGGCGGGGCTTCGGCCGCTGGGCGGAGCCGTCAATGCGCAGGCGCGGCGTCGCCCCGCCCACTCCGGCTCGGCGGCTCTGGGCCTGCGGCGGGCGCTGCGGGTTGGAGCTCGGGACGTGATCGTGGGTGCGTGCGCGCGGCCGCGCGGAGCGCTGGGCTAAAACATGAAATTACCCTTGGCCACTTCCAGGCGCGCAGCCAGCGGCTCCCTGCCCTTCCCCTCCGGGCCCTGAGTACCGGCCCCCCACCAAGGAGGAGCCCGAGGTCTCCGTCCCGGCGGCGATGCTGCCCCGTCGGCCTCTGGCGTGGCCCGCGTGGCTGTTGCGGGGTGCTCCGGGAGCCGCGGGTTCTTGGGGTCGGCCGGTTGGCCCCCTGGCCCGCAGAGGCTGCTGCTCCGCCCCGGGGACCCCCGAGGTGCCGCTGACCCGGGAGCGCTACCCCGTGCGGCGCTTGCCGTTCTCCACGGTGTCTAAGCAGGACCTGGCCGCCTTTGAGCGCATCGTGCCCGGCGGGGTCGTCACGGACCCGGAAGCGCTGCAGGCTCCCAACGTGGACTGGTTGCGGACGCTGCGAGGTGGGTGAGGCTTGGGAAGCTGCGGCGTTTCCCGCTGTCTCATAGGATCTTCTTCCTGTCACAGGCTGTAGCAAGGTGCTGCTGAGGCCACGGACGTCGGAGGAGGTGTCCCACATCCTCAGGTGAGGTGGTGGCTCCCGGCTCCCCCAGCCTTGAGCCCCAACGTCCCTCCTGTCCTCATCCCAGGCACTGCCACGAGAGGAACCTGGCCGTGAACCCACAGGGGGGCAACACAGGCATGGTGGGTGGCAGCGTCCCCGTCTTTGACGAGATCATCCTCTCCACTGCCCGCATGAACCGGGTCCTCAGCTTCCACAGCGTGTCTGGTAAGCCTGTGCCACCCGTCGGGGCCCAGGAGAAGTGCTGCGGCAGCCTGGTCACTCTCTGCAGGAATTCTGGTTTGCCAGGCGGGCTGCGTCCTGGAGGAGCTGAGCCGGTATGTGGAGGAACGGGACTTCATCATGCCGCTGGACTTAGGAGCCAAGGGCAGCTGCCACATCGGGGGAAACGTGGCAACCAACGCTGGAGGCCTGCGGTTTCTTCGATATGGCTCACTGCATGGGACTGTCCTGGGCCTGGAAGTGGTGAGCTGGGGCAGCTGCTTGGTGCAGAGGTCAGGTGGGTGAACGTGCTTCTCTTTGCCCCAAGGTGCTGGCCGACGGCACTGTCCTGGACTGCCTGACCTCCCTGAGGAAGGACAACACGGGCTATGACCTGAAGCAGCTGTTCATCGGGTCGGAGGGCACTTTGGGGATCATCACCACGGTGTCCATCTTGTGTCCACCCAAGCCCAGGGCTGTGAACGTGGCTTTCCTCGGTGGGCTTCCTCGATGTGTGCCTTGAGATGGGCAGCAGACCTGCCTGCTGCTGTGTCTCCACAGGCCTGCTTCACTCACAGCCACTTCTTCGGTTCTCCTGGGACCTGCCTGCGGCTCCTTTCTTGCTTCATTTGAATCGGGCGGGTTTATCCAGCATTTCCTCCTCAGGAGTTCAGAAGTCGCACAGCCCGGCAGTCTTCGCGCGGGAGGTGGCGGGTCTAGCTCACCAACTCCCAGTTCGGTGTCTTGAGCTGCCAGAAGCTTGGGCAGCCCTGGAGGATGCTGAGACTCCGCATGCTTGTTCCTTCAGCCACTTACATCTTCTTGTTGTGATGTGTGTTCCGTATTTTAAGCAATCTCACCAGGATTATTATTTTATGGCCACTTTCTCTGCCCTCCACTCTCTTGTGTCCGATCTTCTGTCTGGGATTATGTTGCAAACATATCCTCGTTCATTTCCTGCAGTAAAGGTCTCCTGGTGACCACTTCTTCACTTCTGGCGTGTCTGAAAATACCTTTATTTCATCCTCATTCTTGAAGGCTCTTTTCCACAGGCGCATGGCTTCAGGCTGTTGTTTGTTTTCTTTTATCCCGGTGGAAACGCTGACCCGCTGTCCTCTGGCCTCCTCGCTGTTGGGAACTTTGCTGTCGGTAGCTGCTGCTGTGAAGGGATTCTGCCTCTCTCCTGGCCCCCCTTGGGCCACTTAAAGATCATTCTTTCTGATCTTCTAAAGTTTTCAGTGTGTGGTGTGTGTGTGTACGTTCTTTTTCATCTCCTTGGAATTACTGAATTTCTTAAACCTGTGGCTTGGTATCTTTTACCAGTTCTAGAAATTCTTAGCCATTATTGCTTCAGATATTGTCTGTGTTTTCCTCTCCTTTTGGGACTGTGATTCAGGATAGAATGTCTCAGTCCGTCTTCTGTGTCTCTTAATCTCCCCTCCATATTGTCATCATCGTGTCTCTCTGTGCTGCATTCTGTGTGATTTCTTCTCATCTGTCTTCCAGTTCACGAATGCCCTCTTCTGCTGTGTTTTATTTGCTGCTGAACCCCTCCATGAGTGGTTCCCTCCGTCCATTGAGTTTTACATTTTGATTATGAAAGTTTTTATTTCTAAAAGTTTTGTTATTTTTGTCAAATCTGCAATGTTACTTTTTATAGTTTTCTATTCTAGGTATTCTCAAGCTCACCATTTGTGTCTTTAAACATAGTTTGACGTCTATAATCCCAGCACTTTGGGAGGCCAAGGCGGGTGGGTCATTTGAGGTCAGGAGTTTGAGACCAGTCTGGCCAACATGATGAAACCCTGTCTCTACTAAAAGTACAAAAATTAGGCTGGGCACAGTAGTTCACACCTGTAATCCCAGCACTTTGGGAGGCTGAGGCAGGTGGATCACGAGGTCAGGAGTTTGAGACCAGCCTGGTCAACAAGGTGAAACCCCATCTCTACTAAAAATACAAAAATTAGCCGGGCATGGTGGTGGACGCCTGTAATCCCAGCTACTTGGGAGGCTGAGGCAGGAGAATTGCTTCAGACCATAAGGCAGAGGTTACAGTGGGCTGAGATCATGCCACTGCACTCCAGCCTGGGTGACAGAGCAAGACTCCATCTCAAAAAAAAAAAAAAAAACTTTGAATAATTTTTTGTGATGTTTTATAATCAGGCAATTCCATTTTTTCAAGTCTGTGTAGTCTGTGAAAGTTTTTTTTAGAGACAAGGTCTCACTCTGTTGCCCAAGCTGAAGTGCAGTGGTGTGATCATAGCCCCTGGGTTCAAGCCATCCTCTTGAGTAGCTGGGATTACAGG